TACTGCTCAGGCCAACAGGAAGTGAAGACGGATCCAGATCTGTGTGTGTGTGTGTGTGTGTGTGTGTGTGTGTGTGTGTGTGTGTGTGTCCCTATGTCTATGTATCGGGTGAGGGGTGGGAGGGTTGCTGGAGGGTGCTTTATTGGGTGGAGGGCACCATGTCCCAGGGCTATCAAATAAAGAATAGTTTGGTTTTTTTTTTAAATAAAGGTTTTATTAGCATTTGCCCAAGAAGGCAGATACTTTCATATCTGTAAAAGTGGGAGCTGTGATCTGTACCCTCTGCCAAACGTTTACGTGGGAGGCGGGAGCGGGGGCTGAGGGCTTCGTCTTTTCTCCCCTCTGCTATCACCGGTTCTGGACCTTGGCCTGGATCATCTTCCCCTCTGCTAATACCCCCTACCCCGTCCGTCACATCAGGGAGGTGTGCCCTCTAGCTATCCACGCCCCCTCCTTGGTCACTAGTTATAGGTAACTTTCACCCTTCCGCCGGCCACCCCAGCCCCAGGGAAGAACGTTCCTTTGGTGGGTGTCGGCAAATGGGGACCGGACCCCAGAGTCCAGAGGCGGGGCTAGCGCGCGCTCCCAAACTGTTGGCTCTTTCCTCCCGTCCCGCCCTTTCCCTGCCTTTCCGTTCGAACGGCTGGGGCTCTGCCCGCTCGCTGCCCATTGGCTGGCTCTCGGTGGCGTCACCGCCTTGGGTCCTCGCGCCCTTCGTCTGCGCCAGCCCTGGAAGCACGGGGCGGGACGTCCACGGGAAGCGGCGCGCACGCCCGCCGACTCCCTCGCGCCAACCGCCGACGGCCGCCGCCCGGTGAAGGAGGGGCTCAGTCCTCCCAGGTGCCGCGCGCAGGAGGGGACACGCGTGCGCAAAAGGGCGGTGGGTGGGGCGCGACTCGTCACGGGGAGGGCGGGGCGCGCGAGGGAGGAGGGCGTGGTGGGGGCATCGAGAAGGGTGAATGGAGGGCGGGGCTGTGAACTGGGGCCGGGGGGCGGGACTTGGAGTGACCATGGGGGGTGGGGCAGCTAACGGATGTGGCATGGGGCGGGGGACCAGGCCGGAGGCGGGCTGCCGGGAGGGGGGATTCCCTCGTGCCCCAAGGGCGAATCTCAGGTCGGAGGAAGGGGCTGAGGGGATTCCCTCTCCCACCGGGTCCGACTCTTCGCTCCCCAAGCCGCGGAGGGCCAGCCTCTTCTTCGGCGCCCTCCAGGCCTGTTGGAGGTGAGGGAGGTGGGGTGAGGTGGTGCCCGCCCAACCTTCTCCTCCCCATTTCTTTTCTGGCTAGGCCCCCCCAGGATGCAATGGCGCAGCCCCCCCGGCTGAGCCGCTCTGGTGCCTCCTCACTTTGGGACCCAGCTTCTCCTGCTCCCACCTCTGGCCCCAGGCCTCGGCTTTGGGAGGGTCAAGATGTGCTGGCCAGATGGACTGATGGGCTGCTATACTTGGGTACCATCAAAAAGGTAAGACCTTCTACCTCTGACCTTCTTCCTAGCCCATTTCATCCTGTTTGCTCACCCATTCCAGGTGGACAGTGCTAGGGAGGTGTGTCTGGTCCAGTTTGAGGATGATTCGCAGTTTCTGGTTCTATGGAAAGACATTAGCCCTGGTAAGACTCTAGAGACCTGAGATTGCACATCCGGCAGGCCCTGTGACACTGTGTTCTCTCACAGCTGCCCTCCCTGGAGAGGAACTCCTCTGTTGTGTCTGTCGCTCTGAGACTGTGGTCCCTGGGAACCGGCTGGTCAGCTGTGAGAAGTGTCGCCATGGTGAGAGGGCAGGTCACCTGAATGGTCCAGCTATGCAATAAGTGGTCTACTATTATCACTGCAGCTTATCACCAGGACTGCCATGTTCCCAGGGCTCCAGCCCCTGGAGAGGGAGAGGGCACATCCTGGGTATGCCGCCAGTGTGTCTTTGCGATCGCCACCAAGGTAAAGGCACTTCCCTGTTACCCTTCCTGTGGTCTGAAGCCACCCACCTGTCCTGTCTCTGCAGAGGGGAGGTGCCCTGAAGAAGGGCCCCTATGCCCGGGCCATGCTGGGTATGAAGCTTTCTCTGCCATATGGACTGAAGGGGCTGGACTGGGATGCTGGACATCTGAGCAACCGACAGCAGAGTTACTGTTACTGTGGTGGCCCTGGGGAGTGAGTAATGAGAGGGGAGCAGACTGTGGAATCTGGAGGCCAGAAGTCCTGTGTTCCCCCTCAGGTGGAACCTGAAAATGCTGCAGTGCCGGAGCTGCCTGCAGTGGTTCCATGAGGCCTGCACCCAGTGTCTGAGCAAGCCCCTCCTCTATGGGGACAGGTGAGACCAAGGCAGACTCTCTAGGAGCCAAGAAGTGTGTTTGCTCCCTCTTGCCCATGTCCAGGTTCTATGAATTTGAATGCTGTGTGTGTCGCGGGGGCCCTGAGAAAGTCCGGAGACTACAGCTTCGCTGGTGAGCTGGATTGGGCATGACCTCAGTGTAACCCTCTGTGGTCTTGAAAACTTTGTTTTTCCAGGGTGGATGTGGCCCATCTTGTCCTGTATCACCTCAGTGTTTGCTGTAAGAAGAAATACTTTGATTTTGATCGTGAGATCCTCCCCTTCACTTCTGAGAATTGGGACAGTTTGCTCCTGGGGGAGGTAAGGGGTAGTGCAGTTTTGGGGGTTGGGATCCCCTGGCCCCATTTTTCTTCATTTCTCCCAGCTTTCAGACACCCCCAAAGGAGAACGTTCTTCCAGGCTCCTCTCTGCTCTTAACAGCCACAAGGACCGGTGAGTTGGAGGGAAGAGGAGGCAAGGATGAGCTGACCCTATATCATTTCTCTTCTTGCCCCAGTTTCATTTCAGGGAGAGAGATTAAGAAGAGGAAATGTTTGTTTGGTCTCCATGCTCGGATGCCTCCCCCTGTGGAGCCCCCTACTGGAGATGGAGCACTCACCAGGTCACTGGTCCAGGGGGGATGGGGGAAATTCTGGGGGCTGGGGGGATAAGGAGGCCTCTTACAGCTTCCCTTCAGGGCAGGGCCCTGGGGGAGGGGTCTCACGTCCCCTGGGGAAGCGCCGGAGGCCGGAGCCAGAGCCCCTGAGGAGGAGGCAGAAGGGGAAAGTGGAGGAGCTGGGGCCACCCTCAGCAGTGCGCAATCAGCCCGAGCCCCAGGAGCAGAGGGAGCGGGCTCATCTGCAGAGGGCACTGCAGGTACTGGAGCAGGGGGAACCCGATGGAGCAAAGGTGTGGGAAGGAGTCAAGGATTATCTCTCAGTCCTTTGCCCCCTCTTCTAGGCCTCAGTGTCTCCACCATCCCCCAGCCCTAACCAGAGTTACCAGGGCAGCAGCGGCTACAACTTCCGGCCCACAGATGCCCGCTGCCTGCCCAGGTCAGTGCTCCTCTGCCCCTCCCCCACAAAATTCAGGTCCTGACTTTCCCCACTCCAACCCCAGCAGCCCCATCCGGATGTTTGCTTCCTTCCACCCTTCTGCCAGCACCGCAGGGACCTCTGGGGACAGTGGACCCCCAGACAGGTGAGATTCTGTCTTCTATTACCAGTGATGCTGCCCATTTCTTACAATTGCCTTCTCTCCCTAGGTCACCCCTGGAACTTCACATTGGTTTCCCCACAGACATCCCTAAAAGTGCCCCCCACTCGATGACTGCCTCATCTTCCTCAGTTTCATCCCCATCCCCAGGTCTTCCTAGACGCTCAGCACCCCCTTCTCCCCTGTGCCGTAGTTTGTCTCCTGGGACTGGGGGAGGAGTCCGAGGTGGGGTTGGTTACCTGTCCCGAGGGGACCCTGTCCGGGTCCTTGCTCGGAGAGTACGGCCTGATGGCTCTGTGCAGTACCTGGTTGAGTGGGGAGGAGGGGGCATCTTCTGAACAGCCTGCCTCTGCCCAGCTCCCCATTCACACACACCGGCACTTTCATACCCTGACCTCTGACCTCACCTACAGCTGGGATGTACCTGGAGAGATAGGGGGTAGTTCTCCCTACTGCCCAGGCTGGAATCCAAGAGTGGGGAGTGGGGAAGAGGCCCTCTTCTCTACCCTCCTTCATGATTCCTGACCCCTCCCATCCTTCCCATTTCCTTTGATGTTATTTTGTTACAGCTTTTTAAATATTTTTTAAAATTATTTAACCCCTGGGGGCAGAGACTGAGGAGGGAGGATGATAAGGGATCCCGGACTCTGTATGATTGAAATAAAGAGAAATAAACAAATCTAGCAGCTCTGAGTCATTCTGAAAGATGTA